TTGCAGGTCCCCCTCCCATCGCGTTCAAACCTTCCCTTTAAGCGGTGGAGAGAGCTGGAGTTGAGTCACCCCCCCCCCACCTGCGCAACCCCCTCCCCACCTGCTCTGGTCTCGCCCTCCAAACGTCCTTGGGGGAGGGGAGCGGCAGGAGGGAAAGCGACTGGGGGAGTGTGGGAAGAGATGGGCCGAAGGGGGCACAGCGGGGGGCCTTGACACAAGCGGCAGTCAGGGGACAGAAGGACAGACACACCTTTTTCTCCAGACACAGCACGGATCGTGAAACAGACACGACCCAGAGGCACACACATCCTCATTCTTTCCCTTTTCTCTTCCGACTCGGACCCTTCCCGATGGGATTACCAAAACCGCAAGATCCACCCATCTGCCCCTGTCAGGGGGCTGCCACCCGCACTGCCGATTCGCGGACAGCGCCCGCAGGCGTGCAGATCTGTCCCTCTGCACTCAGGTTCACGCCGTCCTTGGGCGCGTGGTCTCGGGGTGGGGAACCCGGCCCCCTGGTCGGCTCTTGAATCTTTATCCTTCCCCTCCCCAGTATTGAGCTCCCACTGGTGCCCAGTCAGACGCTGGGACTACCCTTTTTCTATTCCACTCAGCAACGCGGGCTCCATCCAGCAGCTCCAAGTTGCTCTGCAACCCACCCTCCCGCCTTCCAGCGCCTCTGCATCCACCCTTCCATTCATTCTCCCATTCATTCATTCATCCTTTTCTCCTCGTCCCTCCTTCATTCATTCATAGCCCCCCGCCCTGCCCGCTTCAGCATTTCATTCATTCATTCATTCATTCATTTCCCGGAGCTCCGCTAGCGCACACCCCTTCAGCCGAAGGCCCCAGCGCGCAGGCGCAGGCCGGGAGAGGCAGGCACCCTCCAATCGTCGGGCGTCCTTCCTCCTCCGGGCGGCCGCCCGCTTCCCCATGAATGAACATTGACGTCAATGGGGCGGGGCGCGCCCACGTGACCCCGCGCGCTCCCCTTTATAAGGCGGTGGAGGCGCGGGCGCTGTCCAGCGTGCTGAAGCCGGAGCGAGCTAGCCGCCCGGAGCCGCGCCGACCCAGCTGAGCCCAGCCCACGGGACGCCAGACCTCGACCGTCGCTCCTACCCCGGCCACCGCTCGGAGCCGAGGCGGACGCGTCCCGATCTTCCCCTGTCCCCACCCTGCCCCGACCCTCCTCTCCACCTCTCGCGTCGTGACACCAGCTGGTAAATACTCCGCTGTTCGTCCCTCAAACCCTCGGCAGCCAGCCGTGGGCGTGAGGGAGGGTTCTCTCTCCTCTCGATGGGGGTGTTGCAAACACAGCGGGGAGCCCCCTGGTAAGGGTCCCCGGTAAACGGGGGAGTCGCAGCTTTTTCTCTTGCTGCTGAAGTCGCCCACGCACCATCCGGGGAGTCCTACGGGGAGGGAGCAGAGATTTTTTTTTCCCCCATATTGCTGCTGCTTAGTACGTGGGCGATGGCAGTGAGATGGCTCAGGGAAGGGGCCGAGGAGGCCCTGGGTAAGCGAGGGCTTCGGGGGTTATTTTCCCATTTACACGGCTCCAGAGATCGGCACAACATCTTCCTCCTTTGCTCCTAAACGTTCCTCTTCTGGGTAAGGTTTGGGGGATCAGGGAAGCCCCGGGTATCCTCTTTTTTTGGTCCCTTCTATTTTTCAGTCTCCGGCAGCCTCTTGGTCATGAAAGCCCTCAGATTGTCGGCTTCCGCCCTCTTCTGCCTTCTGCTGATCAACGGGTTAGGGGCAGCACCCCCTGGTCGCCCTGAGGCGCAGCCTCCTCCTCTCAGCTCTGAGCATAAAGAGCCGGTAGCCGGGGACGCAGTGCCCGGGCCAAAGGATGGCAGCGCCCCAGAGGTCCGAGGCGCTCGGAATTCCGAGCCGCAGGACGAGGGAGAGCTTTTCCAGGGCGTGGATCCCCGGGCGCTGGCCGCGGTGCTGCTGCAGGCACTCGACCGTCCCGCCTCACCCCCGGCACCAAGCGGCTCCCAGCAGGGGCCGGAGGAAGAAGCAGCTGAAGCTCTGCTGACCGAGACCGTGCGCAGCCAGACCCACAGCCTCCCGGCGCCGGAGAGCCCGGAGCCCGCGGCTCCGCCTCGCCCTCAGACTCCGGAGAATGGGCCCGAGGCGAGCGATCCCTCCGAGGAGCTCGAGGCGCTAGCGTCCCTGCTCCAGGAACTGCGAGATTTCAGTCCAAGTAGCGCCAAGCGCCAGCAGGAGACGGCGGCAGCAGAGACGGAAACCCGCACGCACACGCTGACCCGAGTGAATCTGGAGAGCCCGGGGCCAGAGCGCGTATGGCGCGCTTCCTGGGGAGAGTTCCAGGCGCGTGTCCCGGAGCGCGCGCCCCTGCCGCCCCCGGCCCCCTCTCAATTCCAGGCGCGTATGCCCGACAGCGGGCCCCTTCCCGAAACCCACAAGTTCGGGGAAGGAGTGTCCTCCCCCAAAACACACCTAGGCGAGGCATTGGCACCCCTGTCCAAGGCGTACCAAGGCGTGGCCGCCCCGTTCCCCAAGGCGCGCCGGCCGGAGAGCGCACTCCTGGGCGGCTCCGAGGCGGGCGAGCGCCTTCTCCAGCAAGGGCTGGCGCAGGTGGAGGCCGGGCGGCGGCAGGCGGAGGCCACGCGGCAGGCCGCGGCGCAGGAAGAGCGGCTGGCCGACCTCGCCTCGGACCTGCTGCTCCAGTATTTGCTGCAGGGCGGGGCCCGGCAGCGCGGCCTCGGGGGTCGGGGGCTGCAGGAGGCGGCGGAGGAGCGAGAGAGTGCAAGGGAGGAGGAGGAGGCGGAGCAGGAGAGACGCGGCGGGGAGGAGAGGGTGGGGGAAGAGGATGAGGAGGCGGCCGAGGCGGAGGCAGAGGCGGAGGAGGCGGAGAGGGCGCGGCAGAACGCGCTCCTGTTCGCGGAGGAGGAGGACGGGGAAGCCGGCGCCGAGGACAAGCGCTCCCAGGAGGAGACGCCGGGCCACCGGCGGAAGGAGGCCGAGGGGACAGAGGAGGGCGGGGAGGAGGAGGACGACGAGGAGATGGATCCGCAGACGATCGACAGCCTCATTGAGCTGTCCACCAAACTCCACCTGCCAGCGGACGACGTGGTCAGCATCATCGAGGAGGTGGAGGAGAAGCGGAAGCGGAAGAAGAACGCCCCTCCCGAGCCCGTGCCGCCCCCCCGTGCCGCCCCCGCCCCCACCCACGTCCGCTCCCCGCAGCCCCCGCCCCCCGCCCCCGCTCCCGCACGAGACGAGCTGCCGGACTGGAACGAGGTGCTCCCGCCCTGGGATCGGGAGGAGGACGAGGTGTACCCGCCAGGGCCGTACCACCCTTTCCCCAACTACATCCGGCCGCGGACACTGCAGCCGCCCTCGGCCTTGCGCCGCCGCCACTACCACCACGCCTTGCCGCCTTCGCGCCACTATCCCGGCCGGGAGGCCCAGGCGCGGCGCGCGCAGGAGGAGGCGGAGGCGGAGGAGCGCCGGCTGCAGGAGCAGGAGGAGCTGGAGAATTACATCGAGCACGTGCTGCTCCGGCGCCCGTGACTGCCCTTCCCGGTCCCGCCCCCGCGCGCCCCCGCCGCGCGCGCGCGCCGGCGCCCCCCTCCGTGTTGCCCGCTCCCCCTCGGTGTTTGCATGCGCCCCGGCCCTGCCCCTTGGCCCTGCCCCTGTCCCCGGGCTGCGTCGGGACCTGCCAGACCCCCCTCCCGGGTCCTGAGCCCGAACTCCCAGAGCTCACCCGCGGGTGACCGGGGGCCAGCCCAGGAGGGCGGGTGGTTTGTGCGAGTTCCCTTGCCACGCGGGGCCCCGGCCCCATCAAGTCCCTCTGGGGACGTCCCCGTCGGAAACCGGAAAAAGCAGTTCCAGTTAATTGTGTGAAGTGTGTCTGTCTCCAGCCCTTCGGGCCTCCCACGAGCCCCTCCAGCCTCTCCAAGTCGCTGTGAATTGACCCCTTCTTTCCTTTCTCTGTTGTAAATACCCCTCACGGAGGAAATAGTTTTGCTAAGAAATAAAAGTGACTATTTTATTAGGACTTTGTTCTCGGTTATTCACCCGTCCCCTTGG